ACAAGTACCCAAACTGCCAAATAAATGTGGATTTACAACATCCACTCAATTAGCCTTGAAGATGATCTGATATATAGAAACACAACAAATTTGGGGGGAGGGTACCAAACTTCTAAATTATAGGTCACCCTACTCATGTGGCGGACTTTAGTGAAACTGGATTTTCAGAACCCGCCAGGTGAGTATTATCCAGAATCAAGCCAGCTTTTTGGACCTGCGTCTTAACATTAAGCAATTGGTAGAATAAAGTAAGACCACTCGGCTCTGGTTAACAGGCATCTGGATTTGTTTTGACGTAAGACGTGTTTTCAATATAACATTTTGGTTGTCCGCAACTTCTTGGTTCTTAAAACCGTCTTGAGTATCGCAGTCTACATTTGTTCTTTCTAAACTTCACCAAATTCCAATGAAATTTGTAATTTTCACTACAGGTTTGAGGAGCCAACTGCATACGATGTGGAACCATTTGCCAATACTTTCATTTCTTTTGGTCTTTTTTAGTTGCCCACCCAGAGGAAAGCATCAGATTACCTGGTGAAAATCCTCCTCAACAGGGCAGTTGGAGTGAGCACGGACAATTCGTGTTGACCCTCGGTCTCCTCCCACTTCTACATCCTCCAAGTCCCTGAGGCGGCTTTCCGCTAGCTCGCCTGTCACTTGGCGCACCTGGCTCTACAGGCCACGCCCTCAAGTCTTCCAAGAGGCCAGCGGTAAGCGCGGTCCACCTCCCTCTCCCACTAGGCGTCGGCTTCACGCCGCGCCCACGTCTCGAGGACAGCTCCAGCCCCCTCGCTCCCTGGCTCCGCCCCCTCGCTCCCTGGCTCCGCCCCCTCCAGCTCCCTAGCGTCGTCGGCGTCGAGCCCGAGCCTGCGCCTGCGCGTGCGCCCTGGGGCCCAAGTTGGGGCGCGCCGTGGCTAGAACACGGAGAGCGGCGGGCAGTGCAGCCAATGGGAGGCGGCGCTGCCTAGCGGCTGGTAGGCGGTGCCTGCGCGGGTGTTAGGTTAGCGCGAGGCGTGACCTAGTTGACAGGCTCTGAGGTGCTGCTGTGGCGGCGTCCGCGGGGCTGAGGCGGGTGGGAGCCGGAGCCGAGCGCGGGCTGAGGGAGGAGGGCGGCGACTGGAGAGCGGCGAGCGGCGAGCAGCGCAGGACGCAGAGCCTCTTTCACTTTTTCCCTGCTGAGTGCCCCCTCCCACCCCTCCCACTCCACACACACCCTGTTTGCCCGTGAGCCTGGGGAACTTGCAGCTTAAAGCCAGCCACCCCCACGGCAACATGTACCCCAGCAACAAGAAGAAAAAGGTGTGGAGAGAGGAGAAAGGTAACCGGCCCGTCGAGTCCTGGGGGTGCGGCCCAGACTCTGGTGAATGGCCTCTTCCTTTTTCATGAAGTGGAATGGCTCATTTTACAAGTAATATTTGTAAATATTTATATACAACAAATGAGCTCTCATTCACAGTTGCCACAAAAAGAATAAAATACTTAGGAATGTGGCTAACAAGGGAAGTGAAGGGGTCTTTTCACATAGTCCCATATTTTTTGGAGGCTTTGTTCATTCCTTTTCATTCTTTTTTTCTCTCATCTTGTCATCACTCTTTATTTCATTTGAATTGTTTCCTCACATCATTTGCTCATTTAAAAAAATGTTTTTTCTTAGTGAACTAAGAGTTCATTGTACATTAAGAAAATTACCTTTA